CCGAGGAGGGCGGATCACGAGGACAGGAGTTCGAGATCAGCTTGCCCAACATAGTGAAACCCCGTCTCTACTAAAAATACAAAAAAAACTTAGCCGGGCTTGGTGGCGGGAGCCTGTAATCCCAGCTACTATGGAGGCTGAGGCAGGAGAATCGCTTGAACCCAGAAAGCGGAGGTCGCAGCGAGCCGAGATCGCGCCACTGCACTCCAGCCCGGGCCACAGTGCGAGACTCCGTCTCAAAATAATAAATAAATAAATAAATAAATAAATAAATAAAAATAGACTGACTATATTCAAAGCTGGATTCAAGTTTTATCCCATTTGTAAGATGTCTCAGCTTAAAAAAACAAATATAACTGCAGCAGTAGAAAGGTTTTCCCTTTTTTCCCCCTTTGGAGCAACCCTATTAACTCGAGGTTGTTATTTCTCATAACTACCTTATCAATTAAAAAAAATGCTCCTCCTCTTCTCTGGAACGAGATTTTTACCTTTCTCAGCTTCCTCGTCTCTCCCATGTCTACCATGGCAGTCTGGTTACTTCTGTGTTACGGAGTCTGAGGATGCAGACGTCAGGGAGCTTGGGACTGGGTGTGACAGTGTGGATTCGGTTTTGACAGGTTGAGCGTGAGAGACTATATGAAGCTGTATTTTGCTGAAACATTGTAGAGAAAAACATATATTTCTGAAATGCTGTTTGTTAGACGAGTTGTAACAGTGTGTTTAGTTGGTTTGTGAGGGTGGTGTGTATTTGTGTGACTAACCACGTGAGGTGCACAATCTGGTCCCCGCCTCAGCTAGGGGGAGGCGCTATCCTGAGGCCTTTGCTTAAATCCAAACTGGAATAACCTGTTGCGAGACTTGAAGCTTCCGCAGCTGCAGGTTGCAGTCTCTGCCGCCAGCGCAGAGATCCTGGCCGGGTAGTCGCGCGCTCAGCGCTTGACAGGAGGGTGGTCACGTGGAGCCGCAAAGCGGCGCTTTGCGACCTCGATGACAGGCAAAATGTGCGACAGCCGTGGCGCTGGCCAACCAGGGGCGGAGGCGGCGGCCAGGGAGGAAGCGGAGGAGGCGGAGGCGGCCGCGGCGTTCGCCCGCCCGCTCGCTCGCTCGGTTTCCCCGCCCCCGCCGGGCTTAACGCCGCTGAAGGTATCCGGGTGCGCGCTGTCGCAACCTGCCCTCATCCTGGCCCGCGACTGTAAGACCGGACCCACATCCAGACCAATCTTCCTGTCCGGGCTGCTGCGACGCGGGCTCCGCAGGTTGCAGGCGGGCGGCCGGGGCGCCTGAAGGTTACCGAGTGCATGAGCGCCTAGCGCTTCCCGCGCTGCCCCGCCCGCTGGCCCGCCGACCCGCCCGCCGGCTCGCCCGCCAGCCCCTCGGCGCCCGGCGGCGGCGGCGGCGGTGGCGGCGACGGTCGCAGGAGGTGCCGTCTGCCTCCCAGGTGCGCGCTTCGCTCCCGGAGCCGCGGAACTCGGCGGCCGCCATGGCGTCCAACATGGACCGGGAGATGATCCTGGCGGATTTTCAGGTGAAGTATCTGGCCCTCTTCCCCTCCCACTTTATTCATATTTGCGGATTCCCCTCCCCTACAGACTTGAATTGCTTGGTTGGTGTCCTTTCTCCAGGAATACTTTAAAGGATAAGTAAAGGCTGTTCTCTTAATAAACCCAGTCGTAGTGCCACTGACATGTAAGTATCTTAGGAAGGCCCTTTGAAAGTAGATATGTAAAATGCTTATTTACTTTCTTTCCAGGCATGTACTGGCATTGAAAACATTGACGAAGCTATTACATTGCTTGAACAAAATAATTGGGACTTAGTGGTAAGTACTTTTTTCTTTCTCTGATGAGTAATTTTAAATGGCCTTCTCTGTTTCTTGTTTGCAGGCAGCTATCAATGGTGTAATACCACAGGAAAATGGCATTCTACAAAGGTATGTTATAAAGTGCTTACCAGTTAAGATGAACAATAATCCTTCTTTTATGTCAACATTTTAGTGAATATGGAGGTGAGACCATACCAGGACCTGCATTTAATCCAGCAAGTCATCCAGCTTCAGCTCCTACTTCCTCTTCTTCTTCAGCGTTTCGACCTGTAATGCCATCCAGGCAGATTGTAGAAAGGCAACCTCGGATGCTGGACTTCAGGGTTGAATACAGAGACAGAAATGTTGATGTGGTACTTGAAGACACCTGTACTGTTGGTAAGGTTTTTCCTGCCATAAAGCCTTCACAATAGTAATATTTGATCTCTTCTTATTTATACAGGAGAGATTAAACAGATTCTAGAAAATGAACTTCAGATACCTGTGTCCAAAATGCTGTTAAAAGGCTGGAAGACGGGAGATGTGGAAGACAGTGTGAGTTTCTTAATTGCATAGAAATAAAAGAAATTCATTTTTTGCTGTGTTTTTTCTTTTTCAGACGGTCCTAAAATCTCTACACTTGCCAAAAAACAACAGTCTTTATGTCCTTACACCAGATTTGCCACCACCTTCATCATCTAGTCATGCTGGGTAAGTTGTTTATATTTCCTGGGAACATGAAATGAGTTCCTTGTTTTTCTTTCAACCCTTTCAGTGCCCTGCAGGAGTCATTAAATCAAAACTTCATGCTGATCATCACCCACCGAGAAGTCCAGCGGGAGTACAACCTGAACTTCTCAGGAAGCAGTACTATTCAAGAGGTGAGTTATGTCTCACAGCTAAGAAATAAAGGATTTTAATTGTCCTGTTTCTTTCTTTTCATAGGTAAAGAGAAATGTGTATGACCTTACAAGTATCCCCGTTCGCCACCAATTATGGGAGGGCTGGCCAACTTCTGCTACAGACGACTCAGTAAGTGACAGTCAAATTTTCAGTTTTATATCTGTTTACAAATGATGGATTCTACTTTTTGCAGATGTGTCTTGCTGAATCAGGGCTCTCTTATCCCTGCCATCGACTTACAGTGGGAAGAAGATCTTCACCTGCACAGACCCGGGAACAGTCGGAAGAAGTAAGCCTGTTTGCCAGCTTTTCTTTGAACAGATATGAAACTAATCAGGACTTTCCTTAAATAGCAAATCACCGATGTTCATATGGTTAGTGATAGCGATGGAGATGACTTTGAAGATGCTACAGAATTTGGGGTGGATGATGGAGAAGTATTTGGCATGGCGTCATCTGCCTTGAGAAAATCTCCAATGAGTGAGTATTAATAGCTCTTTGGGTCCAGCAATTGTTTTTGTTTTTTCTTTTGTTTGTTTTTTAGTGCCAGAAAACGCAGAAAATGAAGGAGATGCCTTATTACAATTTACAGCAGAGTTTTCTTCAAGGTAGGGTTAGGACATTAACTATATAAATTTGAATTTTAATTAATAGACTCACTTTTTCCTATAGATATGGTGATTGCCATCCTGTATTTTTTATTGGCTCATTAGAAGCTGCTTTTCAAGAGGCCTTCTATGTGAAAGCCCGAGATGTAAGTACAGTTTGACCTTTTCTGATTAAAAATTTAATTGATCAGATTTTTCTCCTCTTTTCAGAGAAAGCTTCTTGCTATCTACCTCCACCATGATGAAAGTGTGTTAACCAACGTGTTCTGCTCACAAATGCTTTGTGCTGAATCCATTGTTTCTTATCTGAGTCAAAATTTTATAACCTGGGCTTGGGATCTGACAAAGGACTCCAACAGAGCAAGGTAATACTGTTGTTCACAAGTTACAAGTTGGGCAAAACTTACTTTGTATTTTGTCTCCTTTTAGATTTCTCACTATGTGCAATAGACACTTTGGCAGTGTTGTGGCACAAACCATTCGGACTCAAAAAACGGATCAGTTTCCGCTTTTCCTGATTATTATGGGAAAGCGATCATCTAATGAAGTGTTGAATGTGATACAAGGTAAAGTACATGTCACAAGGAGAGTAAAGCCTATAAAAGTTTGGCAATCTCTATATGTTTTTAGGGAACACAACAGTAGATGAGTTAATGATGAGACTCATGGCTGCAATGGAGATCTTCACAGCCCAACAACAGGAAGATATAAAGGACGAGGTAAGGTTATGCAGATCTTTAATAGGATTTTGTGTCAAAAAATATTTGAATCTTTTTCTTTAAGGATGAACGTGAAGCCAGAGAAAATGTGAAGAGAGAGCAAGATGAGGCCTATCGCCTTTCACTTGAGGCTGACAGAGCAAAGGTAGGCTTGGTCAAGTACTTCTGGGATAAAGAAAGTGCTTGTTCCTTTTCTGTTTTATCAACAGAGGGAAGCTCACGAGAGAGAGATGGCAGAACAGTTTCGTTTGGAGCAGATTCGCAAAGAACAAGAAGAGGAACGTGAGGTGGGGCATAATTTTAAGAAAAGTTATTCAAAACATTTTAACACCTGGTTTTTGCTCTCCCTAGGCCATCCGGCTGTCCTTAGAGCAAGCCCTGCCTCCTGAGCCAAAGGAAGAAAATGCTGAGCCTGTGAGCAAACTGCGGATCCGGACCCCCAGTGGCGAGTTCTTGGAGCGGCGTTTCCTGGCCAGCAACAAGCTCCAGATTGTCTTTGATTTTGTAGCTTCCAAAGGATTTCCATGGGATGAGTACAAGTTACTGAGCACCTTTCCTAGGAGAGACGTAAGTTCCCATACCTATCTCAGGAAGTATATGTCTTTTGAATATGTGTTCTTCATCTTTTTAGGTAACTCAACTGGACCCAAATAAATCATTATTGGAGGTAAAGTTGTTCCCTCAAGAAACCCTTTTCCTTGAAGCAAAAGAGTAAACACGGCCCAGCGGTGGAACCAGCCATTCCTTGACAAGCCAGCAGCCTGCGTCAGGAGAAGGGCTCCTCGCCAACCCACCCACACGCTCGTCTCACTCAATTCAATGTCACACTTCTGCCTCTTGCAAAATTGCTGGAAAAAGTAATAATAAATATAGCTACTTAAGATTTCCCATCCATGAGTATATATTCCCAACCCTTATTACAGAGAATTACAACTCTGCCACCCTCCCCTACCCCCTGCACTTCACCCTCCTTCAATGACGAATGCATTGTTCAAGTGTGAGTGATCACTAAATAGAATTTTTACCTCTCCAGTGCCCATCTTTTCCCCACAGTGTCTAGGACAGTTCTGTCTGTTCTGTGACACCAGGATGCTGTATATTTGATATATGTCTTTTTATTTTCATGACTGAATTTCTACTTCATCACCTAATTTTAAGGGGCAGAGGGAAAAAAAGTCAAATGAGACATTGTCGGCATGGAGATTAAACATTGTAGGAAAAAAGTATACCATTTTTGTTAGAACTTTCTGATGGCTTTACTAAGATGTCAGGTTTTGTTTGAGGACTGAATTTGACATATATGCAAGATATTTATTTACTGCTGCTGCCTTGGGTCTCCAGGTTCTACCTAGGAGGTATTTGCTGTTCCATTGCAGCATAGGGAAACTGTTCAAGCACACAATGTGAATGTTGAGATCATGTGCAGAGAGGCCAGTACCAAAACTTCAGTATCTGGCCCAATGGCAAGAGGCTACTGTTAGGTTTGCATTTGGGCAGTTAGAACCTCACAGATACCAGCTCCCAAGTTGCTAGTCCATCAGTGTAAACTGAACACAATTCTCTCTTGCTTTCTCTCTCTCTACTCCCTCACACATTTGGACCTTGTCACTTGGTGTTTAAGCACCTTGCCTATCAACAAAATCTGATGAGCAGCCCCATGGACTCTCCTGTAATAAGGAACTTGCTCTACTATTTTATTCTTTTAATGTTTTAGTATTTGATATTGGACTCAAATGAAAGGGATCTCATTCTGTGGCTGAAAAATCAGACTTCATATGTTGAAGAGAGCAAACTTGGGGACTCAACTCAGAAGACATGTGTTGCCTGAAACCTGCATATAATAATTTTTGATTTGATTTAGTAAGTGTGGATTTTTCTTAATCTACAGATTTGGGGTTTGGGGTTTAGATCATGAGAACACCGTTTATACCTTCACAGCCAATGATTTATTTTTAGTCTTGAAATATTTCTCCATATCTGTTTTTGTGTCACCTGTGGGTTTTATCCTAGGGGTTGGGATCCTGATTTTAACATTTTGTACTTGTCCAAAAAAGAGTTCAAATGCTGGGTTTGTTCCCCCAGCCTCGGCCAAGGGGTTCTCAGAAGATTCTAACCAAAGCTGGAGATAGGTCTGCTCATTTTCCTTCTGCCCAGAAGTGGATGTTGGCCAGGAAAATTACACCTTGTGTCTTCTCTGATGCTCCAACCAGGGACCTCTCCAGATTACTATCTAGCACAGACTAGTGCTACATCTGCCTAGGTATGGGCTTTCTCTGGCAGCAGGGGTCTCTCTAGGGAGGCTGAGAGACCCATGGGTCTCCCTTCAGGGGAAGTGTTCAGGGGAGTTCAAACTGAACACTTCTCTCCAGCTCTATTCCTATCTTCCTAATCTAATGGCTCTACAAGATAGTCATTTCCAGTGCTACAGATGCACCAGGGCACCACCTCTTTTTTTTTCTAGGTAGACCTTGTTCTGTAGCTGCTGTGAAGAAGCTGCAGCCCTGAACTCAGGTCATACTCAGGAACAGCAGCAGGGGTGTGGGTGGGGTTTGAGGGAAGGTACTCTGAATTCACCTTCATGTTTAACCTGTTCCATCTGACTTGGGTTTCTTCATTATATTGTTCCCTCCCACTCACCTTCACTTCTGTATTACAACAATATAGACTTTACTCTAAAGCCAATTTCATGGAAGTTATTAAATGCTACTTGAATGTGTGTGAAGTTGATACAACCTTTTTCAACCTGCCTTAGAAAGTTCTTTTGGCCTACTCAGCCCCATGATTTCCTATGCTCTAGGCCTCATAACTGGGAAAGGCCTCAGCTAATTGTCACTGTTCACTCAGGACATGATGGTCTACTAAGCTTCAGACAAAAGGCCAAAGCAATTTTATCCTTTTCATACAAGCAGAGCATTAAAATGACTTCCCATCACCACAGAAATAGCAGTGTCCTCTGCAGTTCTTCCTCCTACCATTAGGCTTCCTTGGGCTTTACATCCCAGCCTCCAGGCCCAGTAAGTGAGTCAGTCTGAATATTTGCTTGGCATTCTTATGCCCAACTGTTGACAGTGAAGCTCCAGGACTCTTTGTCATCCCCCATTCCAGTTTACTCCCTTGTGTTCTTGGACTGCTGGATGTGCAGTTGCAGCATTAGTTTGAAAGTTAAAGGAAGTGTTGCCAATTTCCCATTGCCTTTAAGAAGGTGCAGGGATTTTTTTGGAGGTTTCTGATTTCGGATGTTGCCATTCTCTGGCACTACTAGTTTTATAGCACACACAGATGTTCATCTCTGGATTGTAAGCATCCAGAATCAAAGATGAATGAGAGCATCTTTTATGGAATCTACCTTTTTAACATAAGAGAGTAAGATTTATGCTTTTATAGATTTTACTTGCTGCTGACATTAGAAACATATTAGTCACATAATAACATCTAAGTGTGCTGGTCAGTAGAATAGGTTTTTAAGAGGTGGAGAGCTCTGGCAAATTTCCCCCAAAGTATAGACTTTTTCATTTGAATGTGGGAGAGGGTCTTAATTCTCTCCACAACAGCATCACTGATTGACACATTTCTACCCATCCTTTTCTGTCCCTTAGCCATCCAGTCCTGGGTCCCCACAAGTGGATGGGACTTGGAGTCTTTAGTTCAGTCCAGGAGTAACTCATATAGGCATTGCACATTATAGTCTGTGTAACCCTTTCACCTGTATTTTCTCTTTTGATCCTTTTTAAAATTCTTAGAGGAAGAGAGATCTTCACATACATATAACCACAGCCACATACACACACATTCCAGAGACTTCAGTGTCTTCCAAGTTGAACCTCTCTTCTGCCACTTAGTAGCTGCGTGACCTTAAGGTAAGTAACCTCTCTGAACCTCAGTGTCCTTACAACATTCTGATAGCACTTTGCAATTGGACACACCTTTCACACATCATAATAGTCTCCCGCTATGAGGGAAGCAGGGCAGAGATGATGATTCCATTTTTGCACAAGGGGCTTAGAGGATAGTGGCTTGCCTAAAATCACACAGCATGTCAGTAGAAGGGTCAGGACTTAAAGTGCTAACTCTAATTTTCCACTGCTTGTCTACAAAGAATCTCTAATTTTTTTTTTTTTTTTTTTTTTTTTTTGAGACAGAGTCTCGCTCTGTCGCTCAGGCTAGAGTGCAGTGGCACGATCTCGGCTCACTGCAACCTCCATCTCCTGGGCTCAAGCAGTTCTCCTGCCTCAGCCTCTCAAGTAGCTGGGATTACAGGCATGTGCCACCATGCCCAGCTAATTTTTGTATTTTTAGTAGAGACAGGGTTTCACCATGTTGGCCAGGCTGGTCTAGAACTCCTGACCTCAGGTAATCGGCCCACCTCAGCCTCCCAAAGTGCCAGGGTTACAGGCGTGAGCCACGGCGCCCGGCCAAGAATCTCTAAATTTTATATTCAAGAACGGATCTTGGAATCCTCTACAGTTGTACATAAAAAGTTAAACATCACTTTGGGAGGCAAAGGCAGGAGGATTGCTTGAGGCCAGAAGTTCAAGACCAGCCCTGACCACATACCAAGACCCTGTCTCTAAAAAAATAAATAAATAAAAAATAAAACTTTTCATTAGCCAGGCATGCTGGTACTTGCCTGTAGTCCCAGCTACTGTTGAGGCTGAGGCAAAGTGATCACTTGAGCCCAGGAGTTCAAGGCTACAGTGAGCCATGATAGTGCGACTGCTACTCTGGCCTAGGCATCAGAGTAAGACCTCATCTCTTTAAAAAAAAAAAAAAAAGAAAGGTTAAACATGTATTTTCCTGGAAAGGGAATCTGTATTCATCAGATTCTCAGTGGGACCTATTGATCAAAAAATTTTAAGAATCACCATTTACGTCATCCTATTTGGGGAGAAGAATCTGTCCATTCTTTTTATCAATCCGTATTTTTATCTAAAAGAAACCTCCAGAGGATGAAATACAATCACTAGACTTTCTTGCCTTGAATATCTCTGCATTTAGTATTTTGTCCTTGTCTCAAATAATCTGCTTTGGAAGGTGACACTTAACCCCAACTGGCCACACAGCTCCTCACTGTTGCATTTTGAAAGTTTGGTCTGAAAGAAAATATTAATAAAAGAGACATGATCTCCAGTCTTCAGTCTATAAACTCTTTGTACACTGTC